GGGGCCGCGAGCCCGGGGGTAGGGGGCGGGCGCGCGGGCGCGGGAGGAGGAGGAGGAGGAGGGAGAGGTGGGGGAGGAGGCCGCGGGGCCGCCTCCTCCGGCAGCTCCGGCTCCTCCCAGCGGCGCCCGCGGAACCTGCCTCAGAGTCGCCGGACTCTGGAAGGGAACATGACCTGACCCCTCCCCGAGCGGCCGGAACGAGGCGCGGAGCCGCGCTCCGGGCTCGGGCGGCCGCGGGATGGGCGAGCGCGCGGCCCCGCCCGGCGCCCACCGCCCTGCCCTCGCCTGTCTCCTCCTTTCCCCGGGGCTCCGCTGAGTTCATTCACTGGGATTGGTTTCAAGTGACGCCATCTCTTTATTTTTAAACCAATGACCTCATCCGCGCTTGAAGTTTCCTGACCAGCGACTCTTTCTCTTTCCCCCAACCCCCCACCCCACCCCCCCGCCTTTCCCCCTCTTTCTATGTATCAGTGTTTGGGGGGCTTTAATCAGTTTTTAAACGATTATTACCACCTCTCTCTCCCCCCCAACCCCCACTTTCACAACGCGGCCCCCCACCTTTACCTCCCTAAGTTCTTCATCTCTTTCGACATTTTTTTTGAAGGCTGATGGGGGGGAGGGTGGAAGAGAAAGAGTGAAGAAAAGTTGCGAGCGTCTCCTCTCTTCCTAAGCCTCCCGCCCCAACCCACCCCTCAGAGAAGGAGAAGATAATATACTGAAAAGAAGAGGAGGAGGAGAGCGACGGGACGGGACGCGAGCGGGAGCGCAGCCGCCCTCTCGGCTCCGCGGCGGCGCCTCGCAAGTCCGGGAGGCGAGGGGGGCCCGAGGGGAGACGCCGTGACAACTTTCGTTTCCCTCTGAGGGAATTGGGAGGTCGGCGGCCCCAAAAGTAAGTGGCCTTGGCGGGCCGCGCGGGGTGTGCGGGCGGGAGGGTGCGGGGCCCGGGGCGCCCTCCCGCCCGGCCGCATGGACGCTCCGCAGCGCGCCCCGACTCCCGGTGCCGGGCGCCGCGCTCCAGCCCCGCCGTCTCTGCCTTCCCGGGCGTACCGGCCACCCTTTCGGGAGGCGGCGTGGGGGCGACCGCGGCCGGGGGCCGCAGGAGCGTTTGAAGCGGGGGTGTAGGCCTGGCCGGAGGCTGGCCGGAGCGGGAAGGGGGCGTGCGGCCGGGCGCGGGGTCGCAGTGGGTGCGCTCCCGGCCGCTGCGCGGCGCTTGGACCGGGCCCCGCCGAGAGGAGCGGCCGCCGCGGGACGCGGCACCTTTGCGGGCGAAGCTGCTCACTTCCAGGCGCGACTGTTACACAACACGCCTGCCAAGTGGGGCCCTGGCCTGACTGTTCCCATTATCCCCAGTTCGCCTTTGGTGTAAGCAGCGAGGCCACCTGGGTGGTGACGGTGCTGCTTTCTTCAACCAACCAACCGAAAAAGCCCTCAATTTTCGGACAGGGGCTCGGGTCTTGGCGTTGGGGGGCCCGACGCCTAGTGACTTCTTTATTTACACTAGCTGCAAAACGTGAGAAATAAAAAAGCCCAGGGTCTGTGTATCACGTGTAGTTTCATGTAATGAAACACCACAGAGGGAAATATTTTCAGATGCTGGGTTTATTTCCTAAAGAATACCAATAATGAACCAGAGAAAAGGCAAGTAGATCTGAAAATGAATGGATACTGCAAAATCCTAAAGAAGTTTAGGAAACATCAACTGCAAGGATTCTTGGCGTTTTGAAGTCGTGGGTGTCTCAGATTGGAGAAAGCACACCTCTAACCAGCCTGTGATGAATAAGCTGGGGAGGAAAAAAACCTGTTGCATAATCTCATTTGCCGTGGGGTTTGCTGTGCCATCCCCTTGAACCAAAGGGAAGTGAGTTAAGATGCAGGGTTTTAAAACTCTCTGAAGTTTTTATTTACCCAGCGCTCTGGCTCCCACTTCTGTTTTAAAAGATTATAAGTAAATACTCTGCTCTTTCAAGTGAACCAAACCTATCAAACCTGTTTAGAAAATAAACCAGGTATGTTTCTTTCTCTTCTTTCTTTTCCGCCTTGTGTTAAAAATACATATGGATGTACTTACAGGCAGAATAAAATGATGCGAAATGTTCATTTTAAAAAACTTCAGGATGGGCACAAACACACAGAAGTGGGAAATGAATAAAAGAGTATTGATAAATTTTTGAAAATTGTTGAAGCTGAGTAATGGGTAAGTTGGAGTTTGTTATTTTTTTTACATTTTTTACATATTTTGTCTCTTTTATCCTTGGAAGACATGAGTTACCCATTTTACAGATGAGGAAACTAAGGCCTTAGAGAGATGAAGTAATTTATTGAAATCCTAAAGCAAGTAAGAAGTGGTGCTAGAATTGGAGCCAAGATCTTCTGATTCATATTCAGGTGTCCATTCTCTTGTATACATATACTTAAAAGTTTTGTTTTCTGTCTTTCTCTCTCCGCGTAGGCTTTCAGTCCAGTGTAAAGCTGTTGGAGCGCGGGAGCAAAGGTAAAGAATGATGTAATGCGCTGGCTGCTCCAAAGCATCTTTTGTTGTGGAATGGTTATTCCAGTCATCTCTTTATGAATCAAATGTGAGGGGCTGCTTTGTGGACGGAGTCCTTTGCAAGAGCACATCAACGGGAAAGAGAAAGAGACATTCACTTGGAGGGCTCTTGCTGAAAATGGGTTTAACTCTCCTTTTGCCAGTCACCACCAGCCTGACCTCATACACTTTTAGTACAATGGAGTGGCTGAGCCTTTGAGCACACCACCATTACATCATCGTGGCAAATTAAAGAAGGAGGTGGGAAAAGAGGACTTATTGTTGTCATGGCCCATGAGATGATTGGAACTCAAATTGTTACTGAGAGGTTGGTGGCTCTGCTGGAAAGTGGAACGGAAAAAGTGCTGCTAATTGATAGCCGGCCATTTGTGGAATACAATACATCCCACATTTTGGAAGCCATTAATATCAACTGCTCCAAGCTTATGAAGCGAAGGTTGCAACAGGACAAAGTGTTAATTACAGAGCTCATCCAGCATTCAGCGAAACATAAGGTAAACGCTTTCCTTTTTGCCTTTTCAAAATATCTTCCTAACAAGCCTCATGTTTGCATTTCAGGTTGACATTGATTGCAGTCAGAAGGTTGTAGTTTACGATCAAAGCTCCCAAGATGTTGCCTCTCTCTCTTCAGACTGTTTTCTCACTGTACTTCTGGGTAAACTGGAGAAGAGCTTCAACTCTGTTCACCTGCTTGCAGGTAAGGCTCGTGATGGAATTAAAAGGACTCAGATTTTTTATAATTTTATAATGTTTATTCTTAGGTGGGTTTGCTGAGTTCTCTCGTTGTTTCCCTGGCCTCTGTGAAGGAAAATCCACTCTAGTCCCTACCTGCATTTCTCAGCCTTGCTTACCTGTTGCCAACATTGGGCCAACCCGAATTCTTCCCAATCTTTATCTTGGCTGCCAGCGAGATGTCCTCAACAAGGTGGGTGCTTTGAAAATATCCTTCATTGCTGGGTCACTTTAACTGCTACTCTTTCTCTCCATAGGAGCTGATGCAGCAGAATGGGATTGGTTATGTGTTAAATGCCAGCAATACCTGTCCAAAGCCTGACTTTATCCCCGAGTCTCATTTCCTGCGTGTGCCTGTGAATGACAGCTTTTGTGAGAAAATTTTGCCGTGGTTGGACAAATCAGTAGATTTCATTGGTAAGTAGCTCAAATAATATTGCAGGTCCTGTGTAGTGACCTTTCTTGCATTTGACTTATACAGAGAAAGCAAAAGCCTCCAATGGATGTGTTCTAGTGCACTGTTTAGCTGGGATCTCCCGCTCCGCCACCATCGCTATCGCCTACATCATGAAGAGGATGGACATGTCTTTAGATGAAGCTTACAGGTGAGGGCAGGAAAATGTCTTCTGTGATTGGCATTCGGGTTTTTGTTTTTTCCTCTCTCTGCAGATTTGTGAAAGAAAAAAGACCTACTATATCTCCAAACTTCAATTTTCTGGGCCAACTCCTGGACTATGAGAAGAAGATTAAGAACCAGACTGGAGCATCAGGGCCAAAGAGCAAACTCAAGCTGCTGCACCTGGAGAAGCCAAATGAACCTGTCCCTGCTGTCTCAGAGGGTGGACAGAAAAGCGAGACGCCCCTCAGTCCACCCTGTGCCGACTCTGCTACCTCAGAGGCAGCAGGACAAAGGCCCGTGCATCCCGCCAGCGTGCCCAGCGTGCCCAGCGTGCAGCCGTCGCTGTTAGAGGACAGCCCGCTGGTACAGGCGCTCAGTGGGCTGCACCTGTCCGCAGACAGGCTGGAAGACAGCAATAAGCTCAAGCGTTCCTTCTCTCTGGATATCAAATCAGTTTCATATTCAGCCAGCATGGCAGCATCCTTACATGGCTTCTCCTCATCAGAAGATGCTTTGGAATACTACAAACCTTCCACTACTCTGGATGGGACCAACAAGCTATGCCAGTTCTCCCCTGTTCAGGAACTATCGGAGCAGACTCCCGAAACCAGTCCTGATAAGGAGGAAGCCAGCATCCCCAAGAAGCTGCAGACCGCCAGGCCTTCAGACAGCCAGAGCAAGCGATTGCATTCGGTCAGAACCAGCAGCAGTGGCACCGCCCAGAGGTCCCTTTTATCTCCACTGCATCGAAGTGGGAGCGTGGAGGACAATTACCACACCAGCTTCCTTTTCGGCCTTTCCACCAGCCAGCAGCACCTCACGAAGTCTGCTGGCCTGGGCCTTAAGGGCTGGCACTCGGATATCTTGGCCCCCCAGACCTCTACCCCTTCCCTGACCAGCAGCTGGTATTTTGCCACAGAGTCCTCACACTTCTACTCTGCCTCAGCCATCTACGGAGGCAGTGCCAGTTACTCTGCCTACAGCTGCAGCCAGCTGCCCACTTGCGGAGACCAAGTCTATTCTGTGCGCAGGCGGCAGAAGCCAAGTGACAGAGCTGACTCGCGGCGGAGCTGGCATGAAGAGAGCCCCTTTGAAAAGCAGTTTAAACGCAGAAGCTGCCAAATGGAATTTGGAGAGAGCATCATGTCAGAGAACAGGTCACGGGAAGAGCTGGGGAAAGTGGGCAGTCAGTCTAGCTTTTCGGGCAGCATGGAAATCATTGAGGTCTCCTGAGAAGAAAGACACTTGTGACTTCTATAGACAATTTTTTTTTCTTGTTCACAAAAAAATTCCCTGTAAATCTGAAATATATATATGTACATACATATATATTTTTGGAAAATGGAGCTATGGTGTAAAAGCAACAGGTGGATCAACCCAGTTGTTACTCTCTTAACATCTGCATTTGAGAGATCAGCTAATACTTCTCTCAACAAAAATGGAAGGGCAGATGCTAGAATCCCCCCTAGACGGAGGAAAACCATTTTATTCAGTGAATTACACATCCTCTTGTTCTTAAAAAAGCAAGTGTCTTTGGTGTTGGAGGACAAAATCCCCTACCATTTTCACGTTGTGCTACTAAGAGATCTCAAATATTAGTCTTTGTCCGGACCCTTCCATAGTACACCTTAGCGCTGAGACTGAGCCAGCTTGGGGGTCAGGTAGGTAGACCCTGTTAGGGACAGAGCCTAGTGGTAAATCCAAGAGAAATGATCCTATCCAAAGCTGATTCACAAACCCACGCTCACCTGACAGCCGAGGGACACGAGCATCACTCTGCTGGACGGACCATTAGGGGCCTTGCCAAGGTCTACCTTAGAGCAAACCCAGTACCTCAGACAGGAAAGTCGGGGCTTTGACCACTACCATATCTGGTAGCCCATTTTCTAGGCATTGTGAATAGGTAGGTAGCTAGTCACACTTTTCAGACCAATTCAAACTGTCTATGCACAAAATTCCCGTGGGCCTAGATGGAGATAATTTTTTTTTCTTCTCAGCTTTATGAAGAGAAGGGAAACTGTCTAGGATTCAGCTGAACCACCAGGAACCTGGCAACATCACGATTTAAGCTAAGGTTGGGAGGCTAACGAGTCTACCTCCCTCTTTGTAAATCAAAGAATTGTTTAAAATGGGATTGTCAATCCTTTAAATAAAGATGAACTTGGTTTCAAGCCAAATGTGAATTTATTTGGGTTGGTAGCAGAGCAGCAGCACCTTCAAATTCTCAGCCAAAGCAGATGTTTTTGCCCTTTCTGCTTCACTGCATGGATACAGTTGGTAAAATGTAATAATATGGCAGAATTTTATAGGAAACTTCCTAGGGAGGTAAATTATGGGAAGATTAAGAAAGGTACAAATTGCTGAGGAGAAGCAGGAAACCTGTTTCCTTAGTGGCTTTTATCCCCTCGGCATGCGATGGGGCTGATGTTTCTATGATTGCCTCAGACTTTCACATTTACTAGTAGGGCTGAGAGAGGCTTTAGTGAGGAAGGAATATTCAGAATAAAACGGTTGAGAAAGCTGAGAAGACCATTGAGTTTTGATCAGTTGTGAATAGAGTGCAAAGCCATGGCCAAGCTGTTTTTGGAAACGCTGGCCGGCGTGTCTTCAGTGGAAAAAGCAAATCAAAATGGAGCGAGAGCAAAGGGGCGTCCTCAGTCCTCAACCTACAATCACTGTATGGAATCGGTCCTGGCAGCTGAACATAGGAGGTCACTGGAACAAGTGATAGTGCAGATTGGCTTTCAAACATCCTCCTGGCTTGAGTTTTATCAGCTACAATGTGGGTCCTCTTTTGAAGCCTTAATTCACAACAGCAGCTTTTTGGGGGTGGGGCTGGGCGGGTGTTGTCATTGTTCTTTCCCTTCCTGTAAGTGTCGCTAGTTGCTGCCTCGTATCTCAGGTTTTTCTCTGTTTTTGAGAAATGGACAGTTTTTTGACCAGGATGTGACTTCATGTTTCCTATGGTGACTTCTAAAACCAGCACAGAATGATATGACTCAACACAGACCGACTTGGTTATGGGGATGATGAGCCGCACAGACCTCACTAGTTGTGCACAAATAATGTGCTATGATGGGGTGTAAAGTGAAGGCAGAAGAGGGTCAGCCGCATTGTTATGATACTGGGAAAGTGCTGGTCAACGATTTGAGTTAGTTTTTAGATATACATTGAAATCTTTAATCAGACATTCTCAAGTTTCACACAGTAGTTTTTGATGTTATGTACACACACACCAAATGTGTAACAGTTCACCACTTCCAGAGTGTGGTCATGCCCAAAACATGTTTAAGAAAGGAAAGCAGTAGCTCCTTGCTAACGATGTTTCAGGAGGTTTGGGGGACTTGGTTTTAATGAGCTTCTGTCATTTAGGGCTTCTCTTGGCCATGGTCCCCCTTCCTTCTGGAACTGTGATGTAGTCACATCCTACAGCCTTTAGTGCTGGTTCACTAGTGTCAGATAATCAGTTCTTGGAATCGAGACTGCCGTGGCGAAGGGGTGGCCTCGGAGGCAGGCTCTGGAGCTGCTTGGATGTCTTTAGGTGGGGTGGTGGCTGGCTCTCTTCAGCATGTAATTGGGGAAACCCTCGCGTCTACTAGGGGTGATACAGATGGTGATTTTAAAGAGCAAAACTAGACTTCTATGTGAGAAGTGCTGGAAAATGATTTAGGACATGTGTAAAGTTAGATGGAAAGACTGTAAATGTTTAATATGAATATAGTGTTCTTTTGAAGTAAGGCCAGCTGTTGAACGGTTAAACTGTGCATTTCTCATTTTGATGTGTCATGTATGTTAATGTATGAAATGATTAAATAAAATCAAAACTGGTACCTGTTTATACATAAATACGAGAAAAGACCTATCTTTGCAGCCATAAACTCGGTGGGAACACCACCACTCAAGTTGCCAAAGGAGGCAGTGGTGAAACCTGTCCTGTTCTCACTTAAATGAGGATTTAGCTCAAAATAAAGTGGTGGTGTCATCAGGTTTATTCCGTGTTCTGTCATTCACATGGAACACCGGATGATTAGCTAACAGTTTAGTGCCAGCCTTCATTCTTTACTGTGTACGTTAAATGCACACTACAGTGAAAAAGCCTAAGACACTTGGTAAATATTTTCTAGCTGACTGATTCCAGAACACACAAGTACATGGTAGGAAAAAAAAGGCCAGCTACACACACATGGCCCATTTCGATATAACATGTAAATGATGTTACGATTCCTACAGGAAAAACAGGAAGGGCAATTGTTGAAGAGCTGTCCTTTGTCCTTGCCACATACATCTCAACAACCTCTCTGCTCATGACACTAGATTTGATGACTTATGAGACTAGAAACTTAGTCTCATCAGTTTCATAAAAATTAGGCATTGAAGGAATAAAGCTTCAGTGCAAACAGATGGAATATTGACTACAGAAAGAATCACAGGTGACCTTGAAGTTGGTTGAGTTGAAGTTACATTTAAGAAAATTTATAAGAAAGATTGGGCCGGGTGAGCTAGACTAGAAGAGCTATCTTGGCCAGGACCCTGCAGAAAAAGAGGTGGAAGTGAGATAGAGGAATAAAGGGAATTAGAATAAATCAGCCTCCAGAGATAGAGGGTAACAGGAGGAACAGTTGTTTCAGTGAGAGGCTTCCAATGAGAAGATGCAGATCTTGGGAGAGCCTGAAGTTCAGGCCAGTTGCTGACAGTGCTCGGAGCCCCTTCATGACCAGCCTCAGCAGGCTATTGTTGGAGGACTGGTTTGGATGTGACAACTACAATTAGACCAGGAATTAAACTAAGAGGGGAGGCTGGGGGCGGTGGCTCACGC